CCTCCGACTCCCTGGTTCAAGCGATTCTGCCGCCTCAGTCTACAGAGTAGCTGGGATTACAGGCACATGCCACCACGCCCAGCTAATTGTTGGTATTTTTAGTAGAGATGGGGTTTCACCATGTTGGCCAGGATGGTCTCGATCTCCTGACCTCGTGATCCGCCCACCTCGGCCTCCCAAAGTGCTGGGATTACAGGCGTGAGCCACCGCGCCAGGCCTAACAGCTTTCTTTTCTTTCTTTCTTTTTGAGACGTAGTCTCGCTCTGTCGCCCAGGCTGGAGTCCAGTGGCACGTTCTCGGCTCACTGCAACCTCCGCCTCCCGGGTTCAAGTGATTATTCTGCCTCAGCCTCCTGAGTAGCTGGGATGACAGGCGCGCGCCACCACGCCGGCTAATTTTTGTATTTTTAGTAGAGACGGGGTTTCACCATCTTGGCCAGGCTGGTCTCGAACTCCGACCTCGTGATCCGCCCACCTTGGCCTCTCAAAGTGCTGGGATTACAGGCGTGAGCCACCGCGCCCGGCCAATAGCTTTCCAAAGTTATTTTATCACGTATTTATCTACATATTACAGAAGTTTTTACTGTTCTTGCAACTTTTCTCTAAACTTGACGTTATTTGAAAACTAAAAGCTAAGCCAATTAGTATAGTAGTAATAGCAGACAAAAAAAATGAGAGAAGTAAAGGAAGTTTTGGGGGAACAGAAAGAAGAAAGAGCTAGTGTGGAGATACTAAACCGAAGCTTGTGGAACTTGAACGCCATTTTGAAGCTAGTTCCTTAGACGATTCGGTCGAAGATCTGTCTCTCGGCTGCCCTCTATAGAGCTCTAAACCTGGCTTCAAGGAGTTCTTTCATTCTTCATTAGATACCACCCACCATACGTCATTTTATAAAGCCGGAAACTACATTTCCCAAAAGGCCTTTATTTTTCCTCGCGGGAAAAGGGATTGCAATTACTATAGGTTTTACAGGTATCGCGAGATTTCGTCAAATCTCATTACGGATCCCGGCTGAAAGCCATTTTGTTTTTCAGCTCACTTCAAGGGTACCTGAAGCGAATTGGCACCAAAGCAGCAGCTGTATTGCCGCAGTTCTAGCTTCACCTTCACGATGTTTCCCTTGGTCAAAAGCGCACTAAATCGTCTCCAAGGTGAGCAAAAATTATGACAAATCATTTACAACGCTTCTGTATTCTTTTTTCGTTTTCCTGTAAGTTCGAAGCATTCAGCAAACAATGGCAAGGCAGAGCCACCAGAAACGTACACCTGATTTTCATGACAAATACGGTAATGCTGTATTAGCTAGTGGAGCCACTTTCTGTATTGTTACATGGACATATGTAAGTACTATTGATTAATAATTTCTGTTTCAACACGTAACTGACAGCATTTTAATTCTTACAGGTAGCAACACAAGTCGGAATAGAATGGAACCTGTCCCCTGTTGGCAGAGTTACCCCAAAGGAATGGAGGAATCAGTAATCATCCCAGCTGGTGTAATAATGAATTGTTTAAAAAACAGCTCATAATTGATGCCAAATTAAAGCACTGTGTACCCATTAAGATATGGCATTATTGAAGAAATAAAGTACATTTGAAACCTTCATTGTAGGTTTTGTTTCTTTGTAAATGAAACTAAGCTTGATCACTTTAGCCTTTATGTTAATATTAAAGTCAAATGCTGTGCAGCTTCTTAAATAGGTTTTTTTTTTTTTTTTTTTTTTTTTTTGGGACGAAGTCTCACTTTGTCCCCCAGGCTGGAGTGCAGTGGCACCATCTCAGCTCACTGCGACCTCTGCCTCCTGAGTTCAAGTGATTCTCCTGTCTCAGCCTCCCGAGTAGCCAGAACTACAGGCACATGCCATGACGCCCAGCTAATTTTTTTTTTTTTTGAGACGGAGTCTCACTCTGTTGCCCAGGCTGGAATGCAATGGCGTGATCTCGGCTCCTGCAACCTCCGCCTCCCGGGTTCAAGCGATTCTCCTGTCTCAGCCTTCCAAGTAGCTGGGATTACAGGTGCACGCCACCAGGCCCGGCTAATTTTTGTATTTTTAGTAGAGACGGGGTTTCACCATGTTGGTCAGGCTGGTCTCGAGCTCCTGATCTCGTGATCCACCCACCTTGGTCTCCCAAAGTGCTGGGATTACAGGTGTGAGCCACCGTGCCCGGCAATTTTTGTATTTTTAGTAGAGACAGGGTTTCACCATATTGGTCAGGCTGGTTTCAAACTCACGACCTCAGGTGATCCGCCTGCCTTGGCCTCCCAAAGTGGTAGGATTACAGGCGTGAGCCACGGCACCCAGCCCTTAAATGGCTTTTATGAGGTAATGTGAAAGGAAAATTTGCCTTTGACCTGGAAGTCAACTTTATAGTAAGCTGAAATTATAAATAACTGATCATGGAACTATTGCAGATCACCTTTGAGCCAAAAATTTGGCCTGGATTTTGGTTATGCCTACTACTATGTGCCTCTCATTTGTATTTATACCTGGAATTGGCATTATTAACTCCTTTTCACTCCTGCCTAGAAAACTTAAAGTGTCACCAGACCCAAGGGCGGAGTGGTCCTATAAAACAAACTCGTAGCCTGTCTGAAGACTAGCTACTAGCTCCTTGGCTGTTTTGGCATATTCATCTTGATTATAGCTCTTGGTCTTTCATCATATTAGGGATGTTTATGATGTTATTAAAGAAAATCTTGTCAAATGCAGTCTGTTCCTAGTTATCTACTATCAGTCACCTGTTGTATAATTATAACAATGTTTGGATTTGTGGATTATTATTTTAGTATATAACATTGGATTTTATGTATGTTACCTGAAGAAGAGCAATATCTGTACCACATATTTCTTTGTTTTTCTTTTTTGAGATGAAGTCTCACTCTGTTGCCCAGGCTGGAGTGCAGTGGTGTGATCTTGACACACTGCAACCTTTGCCTCCCGGATTCAAGTGATTCTCCTGTCTCAGCCTCCCTAGTAACTGGAATTACAGGCGCCTGCCACCATGCCTGGCTAATTTTTGTATTTTTAGTAGAGATGGGGTTTCACCATGTTGGCCAACCTGGTCTTGAACTCCTGACCTCAGGCGATCCACCCACCTCAGCCTCCCAAAGTGCTAGGCTTACAGGCATGAGACACCGCGCCCGGCTTATATATCATTACTTTCTTGGCTGAGAGCTGTAGTCTGTGGTAGTTGTTTTGTTTTGTTTTTTGTTTTTTTTTTGTAGTTTTCTTGATCGTGATCAATTAAGCAGAAAGTAGAATTTCAGTCAGGTAACCTGTCTATATTAGCTAAATTATCTTTTGCTTATTACATAGAGTGCTAGAAGTATGCTGTCATGGCATATGTCCTAGTTTCTCATCAAATGGACCAAAGTCAGTGATTTTATTTGAAGAGGAAAAATTGAACGTCATTGTAAATTAAGTTGCAAGTTTAGTAACCATATTGTACCACTGTTTGATAAATTTGAACGCTTTATGGTATTTCATATTTAGAATGTTCAAAATAGTACTGAAGTATTCAAATACATACAACCCTGAGCGATATTGAAGTAAAATAAACATGTATTTAAGGAAGTGTCAACCTTCAATTATATACCTTTTTGTCACTGAATTAACACTTATTTCTCA